ATAAACAACGCTGTGATGACTATCCTCATGTACACATCCTTGTGCACTTGTTCAATTATTTTCTTAGTAGTGGAAAGGGAGGTTCAAAGGTTATTCATTATTTATTTTAATTCATAATTTTTAAAAATTTTGGGGTTTTTTTGTAGATATGGGTTCTTGCTATGTTGACCAGGCTGGTCTTGAACTCCTGGCCTCAAGTGAGTCTTCCACCTCAGCCTCCCAAAGTGCTGGTTTACAGGCATGAGCCACTATCCCCAGCTTACAATTTTATTTAGTTTTTAATAAATAGTAAATTCACATTGTAGAATATCTAAAAAATAAAATAATGACATGTTAACTTCTTCCCCACTGTTGTCCCCAGTTCCTTTCTGCAGAGGCACCTGCTGTCACTTGCTCCTCACGAATTCTGCTAGAGCTACACTATGTGTAGACATATGGCAGCGTGCTCCTCAGCCTCTTCCGTGCTGGTTTGTCCACTGAATTTATCTTGGCGATTTTTCCTCGTGATTACATGTAGAGCTGCCTCATTATCTACAGTAGCTGGGATGCACATTTCACATGTTTATGTACACTGACTTCCAAAAGGTTGCACTTACAGTATGTGAGTTTCTAAAAAGGAGAGACCATGTTGGCAGTTCTCCACACAGAAGACAAACTGAGAAGGGAGAGCGGGCACGAATTACTCATCTGTCCACAGAGATGGTGAGACAGCTCAGTGTGGGAAGCTGTATAAGGGAAGTATATACAATTCTACCTGAATTGGAAGTAAACAGGGACATTGCATTTCTGGTATTCAGCTGGAGTTGAACACGCTTCACAGATGAGGCTCACTATGGCCAAGTCCCAGGGCTGAGGTCCAGGGAGGGGCAGGCTGAGTCAGCCCATCAATTCATCAACAGAGGGAACAGGAGAGGACAGGGGCAGGCCAGCCTGGAACCTAGAGCCTTTGGATTTCTATTTTTACTTCTTACAACGAGGTGGTTTAAAAAAAGAGGAGGGGGCCAGGCACGGTGGTTCATGCCTGTATTCCCGGCCCTTTGGGAGGCCGAGACAGGCGGATGACATGAGGTCAGGAGTTTAAGACCAGCCTGGCCAACATGGCAAAAATCCTGTCTCTACTAAAAGTACAAAAATTAGCCAGGCGTGGTGGCAGGCACCTATAATCCCAGCCACTCAGGAGGCTGAGGCAGGAGAATTGCTTGAACTCAGGAGGCGGAAGTTGCAGTGAGCTGAGATCGCACCACTGCACTCCAGCCTGGGCAACAGAGTGAGACTCCATCTAAAAAAAAAAAAAGAAGAAGAGGTTAGACTTAACTGTTTCCAAGATTTCATCCAGTTGTGAAATCCTGTTATCTGAACTGCCAGGCCTACAAGTTCAATTCAAAAGATGGAATGTAGCTTCCTGCAGTCTTTAAATGAACAAAACAAACAGCACAAGCTACACTGCGAAGATGAGTCTGCACTACATATCTTTCTTTTTGCCCCCAGGAACCTGGCTTACCAGTATATCACCCCAGCGTTGACACACTGGTGAGTGACGACAGTGCGCTTTTTGCAAATCCGTGGGTAATTAACATTATTGTTCCCCTTTCAGGGAACGGGTCACGCATGTGGATGATCAAAGGTCAGCTCCTGGTCAATGTAAGTAAACAAGCCTATTTACGATAAATTCCAGGTCTCATTATTATCCACCCCTGTTTTGCAGATGAGAAGACTGGTTTCAGAAAAGTTGAGTGCTGAAGACTACAAAGCTGTTTGTAAGTTATCAAGCTAGGATTTGATCCCAGGTTAATACATTTTGTTGGCTATTTTTGTCTACAGGTGTTGGAAATCAATAGCTCTTCTAGCCTTTGCATTGTTTAAATATAATAGTGTCATTGGACTAAGATGTTCCTGATGCCAACCTCTTCAGAGTTAAACAGTGGGCAGAACTTCCTAACCCAGTGGATGACCAATCCTTCTCGGGCTGGGGTCATATTAAATCGTGGATTTCCTATTTTGGAAGCAGACAAAGAGAAGCGAGCAGCTGTGGACATTTCTACCAGCTTTCCTATTAAAGGCACACATTTTTCTGATAGCTTCAGCTTTATAAATGAAGAAGATTCACTTCTTGAAGAACAGAAGTTGGAGTCAAACAACCCTTACAAACCACAGTCAGATAAATCTGAAACCCATACAGCCTTTCCTTGCATTAAAAAGGGACCACAGGTAGCGGCATGTCACAGTGCTCCTGGACACCAGGAAGAAAACAAAAATGACTTCATCCCAGATCTTGCGAGTGAATTCAAAGAAGGGGCTTATAAAGACCCACTTTTTAAAAAACTTGAACAGGTACAATAGGATTTGGCCTACTGTGAATTTATGATTTAATAAAGTTAATTTTGTATTTAAAAAGCTGAAAGAAGTACAACAGAAGAAGCAGGAACAATTGAAGAGGCAACAGTTGGAGCAACTACAGAGACTCATGGAAGAACAAGAGAAGCTGCTCACCATGGTGTCTGGGCAGTGCACACTTCCAGGTATGCTTTGCCTACACAGGGCCTCAGTATAATCATCAGCTTTGTTGCATTTCTTAATTGTAAGGTTTGAGTTTACTGCCTGATGATCAGAGCCAGAAGCACAGGTCTCCAGGAAATACCACCACTGGAGAGAGAGCCACATGCTGCTTCCCATCATATGTCTACCCGGACCCAACCCAGGAAGAAACATACCCGTCCAACATTTTATCCCATGAGCAAAGCAACTTCTGTAGAACTGCTCATGGAGATTTTGTCTTAACTTCAAAACGTGCGTCTCCTAATTTATTTTCTGAGGCACAGTATCAAGAAGCACCTGTGGAAAAAAATAATTTAAAAGAAGAAAACCGTAACCATCCTACAGGTGAGCTACTTATGTTTCTCTCTTCTGTGCTTTTGAGCTAAATTGTTCTTAATTTTTATCTCAGGAGAAAGTATCTTATGTTGGGAGAAAGTGACAGAACAGATTCAGGAAGCAAATGATAAGAACTTACAAAAACATGATGATTCCTCAGAAGTGGCTAATATTGAAGAAAGGTATTGTTCGTGTTGAAAGTGAGAAATGTGACTGCATGTTAAATAACTTTCTGTTTCTAATTAGGCCCATTAAAGCTGCTATTGGAGAAAGGAAACAGACCTTTGAAGATTACTTAGAAGAACAAATTCAGTTGGAAGAGCAAGAACTGAAGCAAAAACAGCTGAAGGTCAGCAATTGTGCTCTTCTGATTAAATCATTAAATTAATTCAAATATTATTCTTTTATTTTAGGAAGCAGAAGGACCATTGCCAATCAAAGCAAAACCAAAACAACCATTTTTAAAACGAGGAGAAGGTTTAGCTAGATTTACTAATGCCAAATCTAAGTTTCAAAAAGGCAAAGAAAGTAAACTAGTGACTAACCAGAGCACTTCCGAGGACCAGCCGCTGTTTAAAATGGATAGACAGCAACTCCAGCGGAAAACCGCTCTTAAAAATAAAGAGCTGTGTGCAGACAACCCTATCCTTAAAAAGGACAGTAAAGCTAGAACCAAGAGTGGTTCTGTCACCCTCAGTCAGAAGCCGAAAATGCTGAAGTGTAGTAACAGGAAAAGTCTTTCTCCGTCAGGATTGAAAATACAGACGGGGAAGAAATGTGATGGGCAGTTTAGAGACCAGATCAAATTTGAAAACAAAGTCACATCTAATAATAAAGAAAATGTAACTGAGTGTCCAAAACCTTGCGATACTGGCTGCACAGGGTGGAATAAGACACAAGGTAAAGACAGACTTCCTCTTTCAACAGGGCCGGCCAGCCGGCTGGCTGCTAAGAGCCCCATAAGGGAGACCATGAAAGAGTCTGAATCTTCTCTTGACGTTTCTCTTCAGAAAAAGTTAGAGACTTGGGAACGAGAAAAGGAAAAGGAAAATTTGGAATTAGATGAATTTTTGTTTTTAGAACAAGCTGCTGATGAAATATCATTTTCTAGTAATTCCTCATTTGTACTGAAAATCTTAGAAAGGGATCAACAGATCTGCAAAGGTCACCGGATGTCTTCCACCCCTGTCAAAGCTGTGCCACAGAAGACAAATCCGGCAGATCCCATTAGTCATTGTAACCGCAGTGAGGATTTGGACCACACTGCACGTGAGAAGGAGAGTGAGTGTGAAGTCGCACCCAAACAACTTCATTCATTGTCCTCAGCTGATGAATTGAGGGAACAGCCTTGTAAAATCAGGAAAGCCGTCCAAAAGAGCACTTCTGAAAATCAGACTGAATGGAATGCACGTGACGATGAAGGTGTTCCAAATAGTGACAGTAGCACTGACTCTGAGGAACAGCTTGATGTTACCATAAAACCATCGACTGAGGATAGAGAGAGGGGCATCAGCAGCAGAGAGGATAGCCCACAAGTCTGTGATGATAAGGGGCCTTTTAAGGACACCAGGACCCAAGAAGATAAAAGGAGAGATGTTGATCTGGATTTGTCTGATAAAGATTACAGTAGCGATGAGTCTATCATGGAAAGCATAAAACATAAAGTGTCTGAGCCCTCGAGATCCTCATCCCTAAGTCTGAGTAAAATGGACTTTGATGATGAAAGAACTTGGACTGACCTTGAAGAGAATTTGTGTAACCATGATGTTGTTCTTGGGAATGAATCCACTTATGGGACGCCGCAGACATGCTACCCTAATAATGAAATAGGTATCCTGGACAAAACAATAAAAAGGAAGATTGCACCAGTCAAGAGGGGAGAAGACTTGAGCAAGTCCAGGAGGAGCAGAAGTCCTCCTACATCGGAGCTGATGATGAAATTCTTTCCTTCTTTGAAACCAAAACCAAAGTCAGATTCACACTTGGGAAATGAACTCAAGTTAAACATAAGTCAAGACCAACCACCTGGTGAGTCAGAGCATTATAAAATATGTATCAGATTGAAGTTCAGTATTTATGGCCTATTTCATAGGTGACAATGCTCGATCCCAGGTTTTGAGAGAGAAAATTATTGAATTGGAAACAGAAATAGAAAAGTTTAAAGCTGAGAACGCATCTTTAGCTAAACTTCGCATTGAACGAGAAAGTGCCTTGGAAAAACTCAGGTACGTTTGGGTCTGTAAGTTGGGAAAAAATACCTTAGGTGATAACATAGTTTGGTCATTTTAGGAAAGAAATTGCAGACTTCGAACAACAGAAAGCAAAAGAATTAGCTCGAATAGAAGAGTTTAAAAAGGAGGAGATGAGGAAGCTACAAAAGGAACGTAAAGTTTTTGAAAAGTATACTACAGCTGCAAGAACTTTTCCAGATAAAAAGGAACGTGAAGAAATACAGGTATGCTAGTTCTTTATGTTATATTCATGTAAGGTTTTTTCTTTTTGTTTTTTTTTTTTGAGAGACTTTAAAACAGCAAATAGCAGATTTACGGGAAGATTTGAAAAGAAAGGAAACCAAATGGTCAAGTACACACAGCCGTCTCAGAAGCCAGATACAAATGTTAGTCAGAGAGAACACAGACCTCCGGGAAGAAATAAAAGTGATGGAAAGATTCCGACTGGATGCCTGGAAGAGAGCAGAAGCCATAGAGAGCAGCCTCGAGGTGGAGAAGAAGGACAAGCTTGCGGTAGGCAGGGAGGCGGGTGGGTTGTGTCAGGCTTTTAAATAAAAAATTATCTCTTATACTATAGAACACATCTGTTCGATTTCAAAACAGTCAGATTTCTTCAGGAACCCAGGTAGAAAAATACAAGAAAAATTATCTTCCAATGCAAGGTAAGAGGCTGCATGATCTTTTTATAAAACATAAATCTAACTCTTGACAATTTTATTCTAATAGGCAATCCACCTCGAAGATCCAAGTCTGCACCTCCTCGTGATTTAGGCAATTTGGATAAGGGACAAGTAAATCTCTGTTTTTATATATTCTTCAAACATTTTAGCTGCTTGAAATGTGTTGTGCTTACAGGCTGCCTCTCCCAGGGAGCCACTTGAACCACTGAACTTCCCAGATCCTGAATATAAAGAGGAGGAGGAAGACCAAGACATACAGGGAGAAATCAGTCATCCTGATGGAAAGGTTAAAAAATGTTTTTGAAATAATGAATTCTATCTTAGGTGATAATCTTGTGTTGGTTTTTTAGGTGGAAAAGGTTTATAAGAATGGGTGCCGTGTTATACTGTTTCCCAATGGAACTCGAAAGGAAGTGAGTGCAGATGGGAAGACCATCACTGTCACTTTCTTTAATGGTGACGTGAAGCAGGTCATGCCAGACCAAAGAGTGGTATGTTTCCAGAGGTGTTCTCCTCCATAGTTAGAAAAGGCAGACTGACTGTGTGTCTTTACAGATCTACTACTATGCAGCTGCCCAGACCACTCACACGACATACCCGGAGGGACTGGAAGTCTTACATTTCTCAAGTGGACAAATAGGTACAAACTTGCTCCACCCTCTCATTAAATTCAAAAATATTTACTGTAACAACTTTTTAAACAGAAAAACATTACCCAGATGGAAGAAAAGAAATCACGTTTCCTGACCAGACTGTTAAAAACTTATTTCCTGATGGACAAGAAGAAAGCATTTTCCCAGATGGTACAATTGTCAGAGTACAACGGTATGGCAACATTATGTTCACAGAAAAACCACTTAAGAAATCATATTTTTTTTAAATTTTACAGTGATGGCAACAAACTCATAGAGTTTAATAATGGCCAAAGAGAACTACATACTGCCCAGTTCAAGAGACGGGAATACCCAGATGGCACTGTTAAAACCGTATATGCAAACGGTCATCAAGAAACGAAGTACAGATCCGGTCGGATAAGAGTTAAGGACAAGGAGGGTAATGTGCTAATGGACACGGAGCTGTGACGATCCTCATGTGATCATGAAGTAACAGTAACTGACTTTTTATGTTAAAAAATGTACATTTACTGTGGATTCTGTTTAATTTATTGTGTATGTGTGGGGAAAAGATTAGATTCTAAAATAAAAGTTTACCCTGTGGCATCTTCATTTTTATATTCTTTGAAATGCAATGATAGCTCTCATTTATAATTCACTACCCTGTCTTTCAATAGACTAAGGAAAGCATTTTGACTGTTTAGAAATTGTGTACAGGTTTTTACAGTAAGTGGGTGTGTTTATTGGTTAGAAATGGCTATAAAAAAAAACCAAGAAGTACAGGAAGTACATCACCTAGATGTCCCACAGACACATCAGCCGTAGAGCACTGGACTTGTACAGAAGGTGTACTCAAGGAGTAAACACGTGTCTCTGTAGCCAAAATATTACTATGTTCAGTTAGTACCAAAATTAGACCATTTGATCTTCTACAGAGGATCATTAATTATTATAACAGAATGGGAAGTTACAACAGTGGATGAATATAAATAGGTCACACACAACAGGTAGTAATCATGGTGAAGAGAAAGCAGTTATAACAAGGCTGACTTTGTAATGTAATGTCTCAAAATGGGATACTTGAGAGTGGAGGGGGGCATGAACGATGACTAGCCAGTGTTAACCCATGGACCACAGCTACCCTGATGTTACCACAGTGAGATTACTGTAGCCTCATGGAAGCAAGATGTCCCTGAAGGATGGGCAAGTCACTTACTTACTTACTTGTAAATTTATATAATAAATAATTACAGATTGGTCTAGATAGACCTTACCTGTCACATATACTATGAATCAGGTTTTGTTAATGAAATCTATCAATTCCAGGTGACTTAACTGAATATGAAAAATAAAACTTTTTGAAGAATATAAGTACAGATGTATCTATATATAGATGTA